AGTATTTTTAAGGTTTCATTAGTGACAAATATGTTACATGTATAAACAGATGGGCAGGACTTAAAAGAGTAGGCCAGATAGTTGATACTATATCTAAACTTTTCTGGGTGCCTCTTAGCAAATAAATGGATCTCTCTCTGTTCCTTGTTTTACTTCCCCTTTCCCCGAGGAAAATCACATTTTTCAGGTCTGACAACAATTTTCAACCTGATAACAATTGCTCCGGTTTCATTTTGGCAACTGCTAAAATGGTCACCTTGGGAACCCCAGGCACACACGCTGACTGTACTTGCACAGCTTCTACACTGAGCCTTTTGGAAATTGCCTCCAGGAAGCCTGTCTCTCATCTCACAAACAGAACCACTGATCCAACCTGGGCCACCATCTTTCTGCATCTGCTCTGTCTGAGACTCTCCCAGTCAGCTCCTAAGGAGACAGGGAATCCTGCATCACTCATCGCTTAGGCTAGACTGAAGGTCTCCTTCCAAAGGCAACTACTTACTACTCTCTGCCGTGGGTCATACAATAAGCACTACTCTTATCTATTCACACGCTAAGCTACTTTTTTAAAGCCAGCTTTGCTAGCTAGCCACCTCGAAATTCCCCAGAAGGAATCAAACAGAAATGGAACAAAGGACAGGAAAAGCCAAGGAGGTTTGCTGAAATTGAAGCATTCTGAAGACAGCTGGGTGGTAAAATGGATGTGACGTGAGGAAGGTGGTCTTGGGTGCACCCACAGACCAACACTGCCATTGTTACAATTTGTGTAGGATGATCTCAGGTGACAGACAGCAGCAATTTATCACACCCAGAAACGCATCCCCCACACATATTTACTTGAGGGTACCAGACCTGCTCACAAAGCAGAGAAGAGCTAAGGCGGTTCTCTAAGGGCAGAGAATTGCTGCTATTGCCTAGTGAGTGGGGAGAGGGTACTCCTCAGGCCTTACTTCCTATCAAATCATGTGTCAGTGTTGCCTAGGAGACAGAGGCACAGTAACTACTGTAGCCAAACAAGGCACATAAACAAAACAGAAATGCAACGCTTTAGAGTACCCACGGAAAACTTGTTTACCTTGTCACCATGAGTAAAAGTTAATTCCCACTCCTGAAGAGAGCAAACCAACTCTGAAAGAGAGTGAAAATGCAGACAAGACAGTTATCAGATAATGGCTATCTGGACGAGAGATTCTTTCGTTTGACAGCAGTTTGGTTGTTGGGAGTTCCAGTTCAGCTCCTGCACAGTTGCTCTGTACAAATCCTCCTCCATATTTGCTTAGAGAAAACGTGTTGCCATCCCATCATGAAGGAAGCTGCCTGAGAGTTTTTAACCATTACAGCCGTGATGATGAAAGAGTGAAGAACCGCCTCTAAGTTAAAAAGTGCACCCAGAGATAAGGTTCGTTCTCAATGCCCTGCCGCTGCTTCTCATCGCATGGCCACCGCATTTCTCAGTAAGTGGGAATCAAATGCTTCACTCACCACAGCTGTGCACTAATTTGCTTCTATTCCACACAGGGCCAGGCACATTGAGCATTGGTCCTGTGCCTGACGCTATGCTAGATGCTGGGGTTGCAGCCACGAGCATAGACACGACAGACACGGTCCTCGCCATCTTCTGTTGAGTACTGGTCGGAACAAGAGGATCGTCTGTAGACAGGTACGCCCAGGAGCATGGATGTGAGATGACAAATTCTGGATTGGTGATACAAAGTTTCTCTTAGGCTACAGATTGTTTTAGATTGAAGTTTCCTGTCATGTTCACTCATCTTTAAATCCTCATAGTGAAAAAGGTAATGTTTATTTCTTTTGCTGACTATGCTAGGATGATTTTGGTATCTCCCTTGTTTTCTGTAGGATATGATCATCGTGGCGCATGTATTACTCATCCTTTTGGGGGCCACTGAGATACTGCAAGCTGACTTACTTCCTGATGAAAAGAGTAAGGACCTTCTATTCAATTCAATAATGTTTTTGTGTTGTTTCTTTATTCTTTGAATCAACAGTTTCACTTCTCCCACCTGTCAATTTCACCATTAAAGTTACTGGTTTGGCTCAAGTTCTTTTACAATGGAAACCAAATCCTGATCAAGAGCAAAGGAATGTTAATCTAGAATATCAAGTGAAAATAAACGCTCCAAAAGAAGATGACGTAAGTGTTTATTCTAATGGATATCCTTATTGTATGTATCATGACTTGTGGGTTTTATTTTTAGTATGAAACCAGAATCACTGAAAGCAAATGTGTAACCATCCTCCACAAAGGCTTTTCAGCAAGTGTGCGGACCATCCTGCAGAACGACCACTCACTACTGGCCAGCAGCTGGGCTTCTGCTGAACTTCATGCCCCACCAGGTAAAGCAGGCCTCCAAAAGTCCAGTTTGTATATGTTTTGTCCTTTTTACTTTTGACTACCTAGGGTCTCCTGGAACCTCAATTGTGAATTTAACTTGCACCACAAACACTACAGAAGACAATTATTCACGTTTAAGGTCATACCAAGTTTCCCTTCACTGCACCTGGCTTGTTGGCACAGATGCCCCTGAGGACACGCAGTATTTTCTCTACTATAGGTTAGTACTGTACCTATTTTTACTTAGGCAAAACCTCATAACACTCGTAAATGTTCCAATTTAGGTATGGCTCTTGGACTGAAGAATGCCAAGAATACAGCAAAGACACACTGGGGAGAAATATCGCATGCTGGTTTCCCAGGACTTTTATCCTCAGCAAAGGGCGTGACTGGCTTGCGGTGCTTGTTAACGGCTCCAGCAAGCACTCTGCTATCAGGCCCTTTGATCAGCTGTTTGCCCTTCACGCCATTGGTAAGACCGACTTAACCCAAAGCTGAAATAACAAAAATCACTGATCTTTCGTTCCCTAACTTAGATCAAATAAATCCTCCACTGAATGTCACAGCAGAGATTGAAGGAACTCGTCTCTCTATCCAATGGGAGAAACCAGTGTCTGCTTTTCCAATCCATTGCTTTGATTATGAAGTAAAAATACACAATACAAGGAATGGATATTTGCAGGTAATTACTCAGATTATTCCAATATTTGATAAAGATTCTTCTAATGCTATCTTTCCCCACTTAGATAGAAAAATTGATGACCAATGCATTCATCTCAATAATTGATGATCTTTCTAAGTACGATGTTCAAGTGAGAGCAGCAGTGAGCTCCATGTGCAGAGAGGCAGGGCTCTGGAGTGAGTGGAGCCAACCTATTTATGTGGGTAAGTAGCTTATGTTTATTTTACATTGGCAGTATTTTTTTGTTTCTTTTTTGTTTTCCACCAGGAAATGATGAACACAAGCCCTTGAGAGAGTGGTTTGTCATTGTGATTATGGCAACCATCTGCTTCATCTTGTTAATTCTCTCGCTTATCTGTAAAATGTAAGTGTTCTTTACATTTGCGTGCTTGCAGTCTCACCTAATTCCTTCTTTACTCTGTTTTCAGATGTCATTTATGGATCAAGTTGTTTCCACCAATTCCAGCACCAAAAAGTAATATCAAAGATCTCTTTGTAACCACTAACTATGAGGTAATGTTGAAAGTTCTTATGATATGCCGTATAGACATCTAAGGAAAGATGATTTGTTTTGCAGAAAGCTGGGTCCAGTGAGACGGAAATTGAAGTCATCTGTTATATAGAGAAGCCTGGAGTTGAGACCCTGGAGGATTCTGTGTTTTGACTGTCACTTTGGCATCCTCTGATGAACTCACACATGCCTCAGTGCCTCAGTGAAAAGAACAGGGATGCTGGCTCTTGGCTAAGAGGTGTTCAGAATTTAGGCAACACTCAATTTACCTGCGAAGCAATACACCCAGACACACCAGTCTTGTATCTCTTAAAAGTATGGATGCTTCATCCAAATCGCCTCACCTACAGCAGGGAAGTTGACTCATCCAAGCATTTTGCCATGTTTTTTCTCCCCATGCCGTACAGGGTAGCACCTCCTCACCTGCCAATCTTTGCAATTTGCTTGACTCACCTCAGACTTTTCATTCACAACAGACAGCTTTTAAGGCTAACGTCCAGCTGTATTTACTTCTGGCTGTGCCCGTTTGGCTGTTTAAGCTGCCAATTGTAGCACTCAGCTACCATCTGAGGAAGAAAGCATTTTGCATCAGCCTGGAGTGAACCATGAACTTGGATTCAAGACTGTCTTTTCTATAGCAAGTGAGAGCCACAAATTCCTCACCCCCCTACATTCTAGAATGATCTTTTTCTAGGTAGATTGTGTATGTGTGTGTATGAGAGAGAGAGAGAGAGAGAGAGAGAGAGAAATTATCTCAAGCTCCAGAGGCCTGATCCAGGATACATCATTTGAAACCAACTAATTTAAAAGCATAATAGAGCTAATATATCACCCCATATCAAAAGAGACGACAGATTTTGTTCAAATATTATATTCTTGAAGGAAGCCTTAATATTCTGGAAATGTGCTGAGGAAGTCATTGAGCATAATTCAATCATGAAAGGGACCACTGAATCAAGAATGAACTTTCTGAAGAGATGTTTGCTGCCAAAGACTTCAGAACAACTTGTTGGTCAAGTAATGCCAGATCAATCCTAGTCTCTCAAGTTTGGAAAAGTTTCTACAAGGCCATTCCATCAAATATCCCAATATACACAGAAATTCTTCTTCCTAACATCTTCATATATGAGTCTGCATCCAGATTGGAGGCCTTTGTGGTGGGTGGTGGACTGCAGGTGGAACCAAGCACAGGTGTGCCCTGGGCAGAGGTGGGCAAGAGGAAGGAACCCAAACAGTGCTGATTCCACATGGCCCTTGGTCAAGAAGCTGAAGGCCTAGAAAGGAGGTAACAGTGCCCAGAATCCCCACCTGGCACACTCTTTAAATGCTTTCTGGAGGTGTTTTAGTCAGTTTTGATCCATCGGTGGGGACACACTGACTACCATATATTTCCAGGTTTGTTTGTTTTCTTAACTAACCTGTAATTATCCACTGTAACTAGCAGAGGGTTGAACCCTGGGTAATAGGCACAGAAACATCTTGAATCTTGACAAGCCTGCACTGTCTTATAGTAATCTGTATTACTGTCCCATTTTATAGTTGCAGTTACTAAGGTTCAGAGAAGTTGATAGGAAATGGCATAGTGAGGAGTTGAATACCAGGCTCAGGTAAAAGTGACCCCAGAAATGTGCAGAGGAGTGTCAGGGAAAGCTGAGGCCTGCTTAGGGGTGTGGCTGAGAAGGCAACACCCATGGAGGTGCTGCAATAGTTGGCAAAATGTTTAAAATGTTTGGTCACTCAAATGATTCATAATCTCAAACCTGTTTTTGTTTTTTTTTTTTTTTTTTTTTGTGGGGTGGGTGGTGGAGACAGTCTTGTTCTGTCTCCCAGGCTAGAGTGTAGTGATGTGATCTTAGCTCACTACAACCTCCCTGTCCTGGGCTCAAGCCATCCTCCTCCCTCACCCTCCCAAGTAGCTGGGACTACAGGTGCATAACACCATTCCCAGCTCTTTTTTGTATTTTTTTTTGTAAAGCTGGGGTTTTGCCATGCTGTCTAGGTTCATCTCGAACTCCTGGGCTCAAGCGATACACCGGCCTCAGCCTTCCAAAGTACTGGGATTACAGGCATGAACCACCATTCCTGGCCAGGAAACTGTATTTGTAATGAACACCTTAGGTCAGAATCAGAGGCGCCTGGAGGGCTCCTTAAGACACAGAGGAGTGGGCTCCATTCTTAGAGTCTCTAACTGAATAGGTCTGGGTGAGGTCTGAAAAGCTGCGTTTCTAACAAGTTCTCAGGTGATGCTCATGCTGCTGGTCTCCAGGACACACTCGGAGAACTGCTGCTCCAGGAGAGTCTTATGAATACCAAAATTTGAAAATCAGCCGCTGAAGGAAGATGTGACAGAAAAGTCCTGTCCCCAGAAAACTGTCCTTTTGGGGCGGCTTGGAGCACCCTGTCTGATCTCTTTCAAACCACAACCCAGACAGTTGGCATTGTGGAAACTGCCTCTGCTTAGGAGGCAGGAACAGAAGCAGGGAGCTCCCCCTCCACAAATGTGGCCAGCTCTTCAGTGCTTGGTGTGGTGCCCACTTCAGACTCCTCCCTCCACTCAGCAGCCATAGATCACCTGGGCTCTGTGGAGCTCCTTGCCACACTTCCCTGAGCTGGTACCGTTATCTGGCCCTTGGTATATGTGTTTCAGGAGCAACACAAAGTAGCCCATTGGCCTCCTTGGTGGATTGGGAACTCCTTCCTCCCTTCTTGCCCTGTGCAACTCATAGTCATTCTTTGGGAACCCGTAACCATCATCACTTCCTCCATGAAGCCTTCAAAAGCAGAGTTGGTTGATCCCGCCTCTGGATTCTCATTCTGGGCCTCATACCCGTGTTAGAGCTACTGCATTGTAGAATATACCATTAACAGCTGGGAGGCCTCCCCTCTAGACTGCGGCTTCCAGGAGGATGGAGCTTGTGTGAAATACGTCTTTTTATCTGCAGTGTCTAGGACAGTATCTGACTTAAGAAAATATAAATGTTTCTTAAACCCTCTGTCAGCCCTGATACGGCACCTTGTATATAGGTTAGACTGAACAGTATTTGGCAGAGATCCTCAAGGCCTACAATAATGACAGGGGGAGGAAGCTGGGTATCTAATGAGAATGCGGTTAGTTAGAAGCAACCAGGAGACACATGTGCCTAACAACTGGGCTACTGCAACCTGGATGTTTTTGCTGCCAAAGTGTCTAAATGGTTATGTATAAATTGCTGTGTAAGAGGCATTTCAGAAGTGGCTCACTGTGAGTGGTCTATACTGTTCTCACCAGCCTTGTCATAGCAAGTCAAAGAGTTTGAAATTCACTTAACAGTAAACACCATCAGCAGCAGGTTGATGTAAGGTAAAGTCATGATATTGGCTCCCATCTCTTGCCATCTCTCACTAGGACGAGTGTAGAGAGTCACTTTTCTCCTAGAGCCTCCACAGCCACGGGATCAGAACAAACATGCTTTTCCAAGATATCCGTTCCAATAGGGATTTTTAGCCCAATTTCTTTCCTTGGCATTTGGAATTCACTGCGTGCAGCATGGGGGAGTGCTGGGGAGACTGGAGGGTGAAGGTCACATTTGCCAACAGCCCGACCACCTGAGCCTCATTGAAATGCCTCAGACCTCAAGCTATTCATGCAGGCTGGGGAAGAATCCACGTGGGCAAAGAACATCCTGATTAAAAATCCAAACGTTTTCATGGTGAGACTTCTATGTGTCAGGACCATCTGCTGGTGGAATTAAGAAGCCTGAGGTGCTAATTTGTTAAAGAAAAAGTAGATATCTGGAAGTGAGAACAGAGAACTGAAAACAATCTCTGATGGCACAAGTAAAGGTGAAAAACCTAATTAGAATAGGACTTGGTGCTAGCCTAAGGACTGTAGCTATTCCTGCTTCTACATCCTTCAAATTGAGTACCAGGGTGCAAATTTTTTCAAAACCATTCCTTCCTTTGGAATTTTGTATTGTACTATAAGACAATCATGCTTATCTCCTGTTTTGTAGGTAATAGATGTGAATATAAATATGTTTCAGAATGAGAAATATTAAACATAAATGACAGTGAATTGTCTAAGTCTGCAATTAAAGAGGGGTGGGT